GCCCGAGCCTCCCCGACGAGAGCCACCCCCTGCTCCACGGCGCCCAGTCCCATCGACCACCCAAGGGCTGAGGAATGCGAGCGCACGGCACAGGACTGGCAGGCAGCTCCACCTGCAGCCCCGGTGCGGGATCCACTAGGTGAAACCAGCTGGGCTCCTGAGTCTGGTGGGGACGTGGAGAGTCTTTATATCTAGCTCAGGGATTGTAAATACACCAATCAGCACCCTGTGTTTAGCTCAAGGTTTGTGAGTGCACCAATCGACACTCTGTATCTAGCTGCTCTGGTGAGGACGTGGAGAACCTTTATATCTAGCTCAGGGATTGTAAATACACCAATCAGCACCCTGTGTTTAGCTCAAGGTTTGTGAGTGCACCAATCGACACTCTGTATCTAGCTGCTCTGGTGGGGCCTTGGAGAACCTGTGTGTGGAAACTCTGTATCTAACTAATCTGATGGGGACGTGGAGAACCTTTCTATCTAGCTCAGGGATTGTAAACGCACCAATCAGCGCCCTGACAAAACAGGCCACTCGGCTCTACCAATCAGCAGGATGTGGGTGGGGCCAGATAAGAGAATAAAAGCAGGCTGCCCGAGCCAGCATTGGCAACCCGCTCGGGTCCCCTTCCACACTGTGGAAGCTTTGTTCTTTCGCTCTTGCTACTGCTAGCTCTTTGGGTCCACGCTGCTTTTATGAGCTGTAACACTCACCGCGAAGATCTGCAGCTTCACTCCTGAGCCCAGCGAGACCACGAGCCCACCGGGAGGAACGAACAACTCCAGACGCGCTGCCTTAAGAGCTGTAACACTCACCGTGAAGGTCTGCAGCTTCACTCCCGAGCCAGCGAGACCACGAACCCACCAGAAGGAAGAAACTCTGAACACATCTGAACATCAGAAGGGACAGACTCCAGACGCGCCACCGTAAGAGCTGTAACACTCACCGCGAGGGTCCACGGCTTCATTCTTGAAGTCAGTGAGACCAAGAACCCACCAATTCCGGACACAATAGGGGATACAGGGGCTTTGAGGGGATCTTGAGGGTGAGGCTGCCCAACGAGGACGGGGCTGAGGTGTTGAAGTAACAAACACTGAGTTAGAACTCAGAGCAAATCGGAAACAGCTGGTGGCTGAGCTGGGCGAAAAGCTGTAGTTTTTAAAACATGGTGGCCAATCTCGCCATTGCTGCCACTGAGATGCAGGGTGTCTGTCCCCTTGCTGTGGATCTGGGTTACTTCCTGACTGCCTTGATTGGTGGAATGTGGTGGGTGTGAGGCTGAGTGACCCCCAATGTGGCTTCCCCATTGTTCACCAGGATGCTGGCTCTGGGAGCCCTGTGATGCCAAGGAAGGAGTTGGCCCTTTGGCAGCCATGCTGTGAGGAAACCCAAGCTCCACAGGCAGCCATGGGAGCTCCAGTGGGCAGCCCTGGTATTCAGTCCCCTCCACTCAGGGCCCTGATAAGTGAGGGGACAGGCCTTCCAAGGACTGTAGCTGTAGCCCTTGGTAATTAGGTGTGTCAGCTTTGGTGTCCTTGGACATTGGAGCAGAGATGAGCTGACTGAAGCTGGGGCCCGCTGAGGCTCCTCACCCACAGAATTGGGAGTGTAGTAACATGTTGCAGGCTGCTGAGTTCAGGGTAACATGCAACACAGCAGCAGTGACAGGAACAAAAGCGGTGGCTGCCCAAGGAGGGGGAAGGAAGGGCCTTGGGGTGGGGTGGGGTGGGGTGGAGGATGAGGGGGCCATAGGACTCAGGTTTTGGGTGGGAGAGTGGAGTGTGAACAAGAGGCAGACCCCTAACAAGGGTGCAGTGAGGATGATTCATTTCATCTCATTCCGCACATTTTCATAGTCTGTGTATTGGGGGCTTTCTTGCTTTCTCTGTAAATGAACCATGAAGGAAACAATCCCTTTTCATAGGCGCACAGGGGACATAGGGATGAATGTCTGGTAGCTGCCATAAAAAGTACCACACACTGGGTGGTTTCCAACAACAGAAACTTATTCTCCCAGTTCTGGAGGTCAGAAGTAAAAATCAAGGTGTCAGCAGGGCCACACTCCCCTGAGGCTCTAGGGGGGCCTCCGTCCTGCTTCTTCCCTCTTGTGTGGCCCCAGTGTCCCTTGGCTTGTGACACATTGCTCCAGTCTCTGCTCCAACATCACATGGCGTCTGCGTCTGTCTTTCCCTCTGAGTGTATCTATAAGGGCACTTGTCCCTGGATTTAGGGCCCACTCAGATAACCCAGGGAGATCTCATCCTGAGATTCTTACATCTAGAAAGACCCTTTTTGCAAACAAGATTGCATCTCTTCAACCTGTTACAGCACACAAGAAGGCAATTGAAATACTGCGCGGGCTGAGCTGGTGGCCCTGGTGGGCGGAGACAGGGCTGGCAGGCTTTCACCTTCTCCAGGATATATTTCAGCAGGGCTTTATCAGCAGGAAAATGGAAACCACAGCTGCTTTTTGCCTTTGTGGGAAGCTGTAGAAATAAGAGTACAGTGGAAACTCTCTGCTTCGTAAAATAACTTCATGTTGACTCAGAGGGGAAACAGGAAAGGTGCCTTCTATCTTTTTTATGCGAGTTTTTCTCTCTGTTGGTGGGGCCTTTGCTTTTAAGGAGTGTTTCTACAAGAATACTTGTTGGATATTTAGTGTGAACAGGAAGTAAGATGTGCTGACTAACTTTTCCATTATTTTAATGGCATTTTTATTGCTCAGAAAATGAAGACAGAAAGCAAAGAGTGAACGCTTTCATTGTGCTGGGTAAATGCCATAAACAACCTGCCTTTCTGAATTTTTTTCTCTGCGATTTTCAGATGCACACACATGCGTGCATGCATAAGTACACACACATCCATAGAGGGGGTGTTTCCCCAAAGTCGCGGTCATGCCACGCAGAGGTATGCACCTTGCTTTATTTGCTCACCACTGTGTCATAGATGTGTATGTTCTGCAGTGTGCTACGAAGCCATGTGTGCCCTTGTGTGTGCTGTGTGTCCCTGGGGCCTTCAGTGGAGGTCTCTCCAGTCTGCCACACCCTTGACTGTTTTCCTTGGTGTACATTACTCTTGTCAAGGCATTGATTAGCAGGACATGTGATGGCCCCTGTGAATGGTGGAGCCCAGAAAATGAAATTGGCAGTGTTTTAGTAGGCCGTGTGTGTTTGTGTGTGTGTGGGGGGGTGCATGCATGTGTGTATGTGAATGTGTGTGAGCATTTGTGTGTGTGTGTGTGTACGTGCATGTACCTTGTGCATATATGCATGTGTGTGTGAGTGCCTGCCTGCACATGTGTGCTCATAGGTTCCAGAATAGCAGTGCACAGCATGCTGGAAGTCTGCATTCTGGGAGAGTTTCTTGGATTTAGGAGTCTCTTCTCATTAGGAGGCTTACTGAACTTATTTTACGGAAGTCTTAGTTGTATTTTTAGCCAAAAGATAAAACTCGCCCCACTCTCCTCCATGCCTCCAGCTTGTCTAAAGTGAAATGGCCTGGGGAGAATTTGACATGGTAGTACAGTGATGTGGTGTGTTTCTCTGGGGTCAGATATGTCGGCTCTCCTATCCCTGGACAGGTCAGCCCAGTATCCCAGCCAAATATTGTGTATGTGCCTAGATCCTTCACAGGCATGACTTTTTGTTGGTGCCATGTGGTCATGGGGGCTTCCTTCCGCAGTCAGGTTCTGCTCCGAAGTGGGGATTGGAGGCATCTCTGGAGCCTGGCGTGATACCTTTGCCATGTCCCTGATTGATTGTGTCGGTCAGGGTCCCCCACAGAAGTGAAACTAATGGGTGTGTGCATGTGTATGCGTGTGTAGACATTACAAGGAATTGGCTCACCTGATTGTGGAGATGCCACGAGTCTAAAATATACAGCAGGCTGGAGACCCAGAGAAGAATTGCAGCTCAATGGAAGGCTGTCTGGAGGCAGAACTTTCTGCTCTTCTCCTTGGGGGAGGTCAGCCTGTGCTATTCATGCCTTCAGCTGATTGGATGAGGACCACCCTCATTACAGAGGGCCATTTGCTTTACTCAAAGCCTCTGCTTTAAATGTTGATCTCATTAAAAAAGTAATACCTCCACAGAAGTATCAAGAATAATGATTGGCCAGATATCTGGGTACTGTGGCACAGCCAAGTTGACATGTGACATCAGCCATCACACTGGTCAGTGCTCCCCAGTGCACGGGCCCCGTGGCATGCTATGTTTTATAAACCAGTGTGGGCCCTAGGTAAGGTGTGTGAGCTTGCTCAAGGTGTATTGTATGAAGGTGTTGCCCTGCTCCCAGAAGCCTGCCCCAGAGCAGGCAGGGCTTGTTATTCTTGCCCAGAGATCATCGGGCCAGCATGAGGTGGCCGAAGGTTGGCACTTCTTACATTCTAATGGCACCAGGAGCGAGGTCCGGGGCCTTGTGCAAGCTGCGCTCACACCTCAGCCGACCTTCTGCTTCTTAGGAAGGTTGCTTCATTCCGGTCACCACTGGCCCCATATTTAAGCATCAGTAATACCTTAGGTGCCTCTGGGGACCATTCCTGTTGTCCTCCTTCCAAAAACTGCTTCATTTTCCTTCAAAATGTGACATGGCTTGGACATGCTAGAGGCATTTATTAGCAGAAAGCCTGGGAGCTCTGCCTCCATGATATTTTCTTTTTCTGGGAAAAAAAATATTTGTGCAAGCCATGGTCATATCATTGTTTCCCGCTCTCTGTGAGCCTGCTGACATTGGCCTCCCGTGTGCCTGGCGTGCTCTTATCAGACCTGTGTGCCATCCTGTGAATTCTACCGTAAACAGTCACAGCGAGGCGGGAGAAACACAGCCTGGTGGTCCACGGCAGGCTTGGTCTGGACTGGATGGGAGCTGCCTGATGGATCAGTAGGGGAATGCAGAGGGGTGCCAGCTCCAGGACTGGTAAAGGTGGCTCTTCTCTTTCTTTTCCATCAGGTGCAGTGTTGGAGTGAATGAATGATTGATGGGTGAACAAGTGAGAGAGTGGAGCTGGTCACAGAGGTAGGAGGGACTCAGGTCACTGGCCGTGTGGTTATTTCATGTTTTAGCCCTTGTCCTCTTCCAGGGTGGGCTTGAAAACGATAATGAAGTGTACACACTGAAAAAACAAAAATCACCCACGGGTTCTGAAGCTCAGTGGAGTTCTGCAGGTGAGTTTTAGTGCTTCTGGTCATACAGAGAACTAAAATGTGCCCTTTTCTAACTCTGTTTCAGACTCTGCTAACACCAGATAGTGGAAAGAAACCATGTGCTGAAATGTTTGACGACACTGATGGTTTGGTAAGTGTCGGCGTCTCGGCGTCTGCCTGAGAAGACAATTAGATAGTACTTTTTTGGTTCACAGACTCTGCTAACTGGAATGGCTTATTGTGCAAGAAAGTACACCTGGTCGGGTCCTGGGGCTCATCTCTAGCACCAGGTAACGGGCTGGGCTGCCCTTCCCCTCTGTTCTTAAATAGCCTTGTTTCCCATTATTTTCACAGCAAAGATTTCTGAAGACGTCTTTCTAGAAATGACTGGAAAGTTTCAAGAGGCATAAGATACAGGTAAAACCACTTTATTCATGATCTGTAATTTCGGTCCTGCCTTTTCTTTCTCATGTCCTTCCAGCATTTCTTCTGAGGCCCTGAAGAAGTATCAAGTGGGCTTTGACATTGCGGTGGTGAGAGCGACCCCTCCTCACCTGGAGAACTGGGAAATGTGGATTCTCAGGGACCGCGCTGTTCACGAGCTCCAGGCTGTGCTGCTGGCCCTGGTCCTGGGGCGCTGAGCCGCATCTGCAATAGCACACCTGCCCGGCCACCTGCTGCCGTGAGCCTTTGCTGCTGAAGCCCCTGGGGTCGCCTCTACCTGATGAGGATGTGCACCCCCATTAGGGGGCTGCTCATGGCCCTTGCAGTGATGTTTGGGACAGCGATGGCATTTGCACCCATACCCCGGATCACCTGGGAGCACAGAGGTGAGTGACGAAACCTGCAGGGGTGCTGATGGTCCCACTCTGACCCTGCCCTTGCATCCCACAGAGGTGCACCTGGTGCAGTTTCATGAGCCAGACATCTACAACTACTCAGCCTTGCTGCTGAGCGAGGACAAGGACACCTTGTACATAGGTGCCCGGGAGGCGGTCTTCGCTGTGAACGCACTCAACATCTCCGAGAAGCAGCATGAGGTACGTCCTGGGCTCCCCTGCATGTCCACATAAATATGCACTGATATGGACTCTATCCCAACAGGTGTATTGGAAGGTCTCAGAAGACAAAAAAGCAAAATGTGCAGAAAAGGGGAAATCAAAACAGGTAAATTTCTTTTGCAAGCTACAAAGAATCCCGGTTGCTAATGGTGCATTTCTCTTCCCTGCAGACAGAGTGCCTCAACTACATCCGGGTGCTGCAGCCACTCAGCGCCACTTCCCTTTACGTGTGTGGGACCAACGCATTCCAGCCGGCCTGTGACCACCTGGTAAGGCTGATGGGCACCTCCCTGTGCTCACGTGATGATGTGCTCTCTTTTTATTCAATTGTAGAACTTAACATCCTTTAAGTTTCTGGGGAAAAATGAAGATGGCAAAGGAAGATGTCCCTTTGACCCAGCACACAGCTACACATCCGTCATGGTTGGTGAGTCCTGCCCCTCCAGTTCCTTCACCGTGCCCTTTTCCTCTTTTCTTCTGGGCCCCTGCAGATGGAGAACTTTATTCGGGGACGTCGTATAATTTTTTGGGAAGTGAACCCATCATCTCCCGAAATTCTTCCCACAGTCCTCTGAGGACAGAATATGCAATCCCTTGGCTGAACGGTAAGGAAGAGCAGTGCACCTTAGTGGGAGGTGTTCTGGGATAATCACTGTCCTCTCTCTGCAGAGCCTAGTTTCGTGTTTGCTGACGTGATCCGAAAAAGCCCAGACAGCCCCGACGGCGAGGATGACAGGGTCTACTTCTTCTTCACGGAGGTGTCTGTGGAGTATGAGTTTGTGTTCAGGGTGCTGATCCCACGGATAGCAAGAGTGTGCAAGGTGAGTGCCAGGCACTCTGGCTTCGCTTGGCCCGGCCCACCACGTCTTCTTGTTGGGGTTTTAGGGGGACCAGGGCGGCCTGAGGACCTTGCAGAAGAAATGGACCTCCTTCCTGAAAGCCCGACTCATCTGCTCCCGGCCAGACAGCGGCTTGGTCTTCAATGTGCTGCGGGATGTCTTCGTGCTCAGGTCCCCGGGCCTGAAGGTGCCTGTGTTCTATGCACTCTTCACCCCACAGCTGTAAGTGCCCTGGGTGGAGTCCCCCTCCTTGCAGGTGGTCCCGTCACCTCTTTCCCCTCCCCAGGAACAACGTGGGGCTGTCGGCAGTGTGCGCCTACAACCTGTCCACAGCCGAGGAGGTCTTCTCCCACGGGAAGTACATGCAGAGCACCACAGTGGAGCAGTCCCACACCAAGTGGGTGCGCTATAATGGCCCGGTACCCAAGCCGCGGCCTGGAGCGGTGAGCTGGGGCACTGGGGGCGGGCCGTGCTTGCACGTTAACAGCGGGGATTTTCTCCCTGCAGTGCATCGACAGCGAGGCACGGGCCGCCAACTACACCAGCTCCTTGAATTTGCCAGACAAGACGCTGCAGTTCGTTAAAGACCACCCTTTGATGGATGACTCGGTAACCCCAATAGACAACAGGCCCAGGTTAATCAAGAAAGATGTGAACTACACCCAGATCGTGGTGGACCGGACCCAGGCCCTGGATGGGACTGTCTATGATGTCATGTTTGTCAGCACAGGTGGGTTCCGAGGGCTTGGCAGGCTTGACAGTAGTGTCACTGACCTGTAGCTTTGGCCCTGCAGACCGGGGAGCTCTGCACAAAGCCATCAGCCTCGAGCACGCTGTTCACATCATCGAGGAGACCCAGCTCTTCCAGGACTTTGAGCCAGTCCAGACCCTGCTGCTGTCTTCAAAGAAGGTAAAGTGACGCAGGCAGCTGGACCGGGGGCTGATGCTAGTTCTTCTCTGTCTCATACACGCAGGGCAACAGGTTTGTCTATGCTGGCTCTAACTCGGGCGTGGTCCAGGCCCCGCTGGCCTTCTGTGGGAAGCACGGCACCTGCGAGGACTGTGTGCTGGCGCGGGACCCCTACTGCGCCTGGAGCCCGCCCACAGCGACCTGCGTGGCTCTGCACCAGACCGAGAGCCCCAGCAGGTATGGGGCGGGATGCGCTGCCTGGGGATGTCTGGGTGAATAACACGTGCCGGTTGTTTTGCAGGGGTTTGATTCAGGAGATGAGCGGCGATGCTTCTGTGTGCCCGGGTGAGTGACTCCTCGACGTCCCATTTCCTTTGTGACGCTGTGCACGTTTATTTTGATGTTCCAGATAAAAGTAAAGGAAGTTACCGGCAGCATTTTTTCAAGCACGGTGGCACAGCGGAACTGAAATGCTCCCAAAAATCCAACCTGGCCCGGGTCTTTTGGAAGTTCCAGAATGGCGTGTTGAAGGCCGAGAGCCCCAAGTACGGTCTTATGGGCAGAAAAAACTTGCTCATCTTCAACTTGTCAGAAGGAGACAGTGGGGTGTACCAGTGCCTGTCAGAGGAGAGGGTTAAGAACAAAACGGTCTTCCAAGTGGTCGCCAAGCACGTCCTGGAAGTGAAGGTGGTTCCAAAGCCCGTAGTGGCCCCCACCTTGTCAGTTGTTCAGACAGAAGGTAGTAGGATTGCCACCAAAGTGTTGGTGGCATCCACCCAAGGGTCTTCTCCCCCAACCCCAGCCGTGCAGGCCACCTCCTCCGGGGCCATCACCCTTCCTCCCAAGCCTGCGCCCACCGGCACATCCTGCGAACCAAAGATCGTCATCAACACGGTCCCCCAGCTCCACTCGGAGAAAACCATGTATCTTAAGTCCAGCGACAACCGCCTCCTCATGTCCCTCTTCCTCTTCTTCTTTGTTCTCTTCCTCTGCCTCTTTTTCTACAACTGCTATAAGGGATACCTGCCCAGACAGTGCTTGAAATTCCGCTCGGCCCTACTAATTGGGAAGAAGAAGCCCAAGTCAGATTTCTGTGACCGTGAGCAGAGCCTGAAGGAGACGTTAGTAGAGCCAGGGAGCTTCTCCCAGCAGAATGGGGAGCACCCCAAGCCAGCCCTGGACACCGGCTATGAGACCGAGCAAGACACCATCACCAGCAAAGTCCCCACGGATAGGGAGGACTCACAGAGGATCGACGACCTTTCTGCCAGGGACAAGCCCTTTGACGTCAAGTGTGAGCTGAAGTTCGCTGACTCAGACGCAGATGGAGACTGAGGCCGGCTGTGCATCCCCGCTGGTGCCTCGGCTGCGACGTGTCCAGGCGTGGAGAGTTTTGTGTTTCTCCTGTTCAGTATCCGAGTCTCGTGCAGTGCTGCGTAGGTTAGCCCGCATCGTGCAGACAACCTCAGTCCTCTTGTCTATTTTCTCTTGGGTTGAGCCTGTGACTTGGTTTCTCTTTGTCCTTTTGGAAAAATGACAAGCATTGCATCCCAGTCTTGTGTTCCGAAGTCAGTCGGAGTACTTGAAGAAGGCCCACGGGCGGCACGGAGTTCCTGAGCCCTTTCTGTAGTGGGGGAAAGGTGGCTGGACCTCTGTTGGCTGAGAAGAGCATCCCTTCAGCTTCCCCTCCCCGTAGCAGCCACTAAAAGATTATTTAATTCCAGATTGGAAATGACATTTTAGTTTATCAGATTGGTAACTTATCGCCTGTTGTCCAGATTGGCACGAACCTTTTCTTCCACTTAATTATTTTTTTAGGATTTTGCTTTGATTGTGTTTATGTCATGGGTCATTTTTTTTTAGTTACAGAAGCAGTTGTGTTAATATTTAGAAGAAGATGTATATCTTCCAGATTTTGTTATATATTTGGCATAAAATACGGCTTACGTTGCTTAAGATTCTCAGGGATAAACTTCCTTTTGCTAAATGCATTCTTTCTGCTTTTAGAAATGTAGACATAAACACTCCCCGGAGCCCACTCACCTTTTTTCTTTTTCTTTTTTTTTTTTTAACTTTATTCCTTGAGGGAAGCATTGTTTTTGGAGAGATTTTCTTTCTGTACTTCGTTTTACTTTTCTTTTTTTTTAACTTTTACTCTCTCGAAGAAGAGGACCTTCCCACATCCACGAGGTGGGTTTTGAGCAAGGGAAGGTAGCCTGGATGAGCTGAGTGGAGCCAGGCTGGCCCAGAGCTGAGATGGGAGTGCGGTACAATCTGGAGCCCACAGCTGTCGGTCAGAACCTCCTGTGAGACAGATGGAACCTTCACAAGGGCGCCTTTGGTTCTCTGAACATCTCCTTTCTCTTCTTGCTTCAATTGCTTACCCACTGCCTGCCCAGACTTTCTATCCAGCCTCACTGAGCTGCCCACTACTGGAAGGGAACTGGGCCTCGGTGGCCGGGGCCGCGAGCTGTGACCACAGCACCCTCAAGCATACGGCGCTGTTCCTGCCACTGTCCTGAAGATGTGAATGGGTGGTACGATTTCAACACTGGTTAATTTCACACTCCATCTCCCCGCTTTGTAAATACCCATCGGGAAGAGACTTTTTTTCCATGGTGAAGAGCAATAAACTCTGGATGTTTGTGCGCGTGTGTGGACAGTCTTATCTTCCAGCATGATAGGATTTGACCATTTTGGTGTAAACATTTGTGTTTTATAAGATTTACCTTGTTTTTATTTTTCTACTTTGAATTGTATACATTTGGAAAGTACCCAAATAAATGAGAAGCTTCTATCCTTGATTTGGGGAAGACATTCCTTAGCGGAGGCTGTG